AGCACTGTCCTTGATCCGCGCGTCCCAGCGACCCCTGGCCGGGCACCCGACCCGCCAAAGGACCCCGATCTTGGCAGCCAACCTAATTTCTTCAGAGCCGCTACCCTGGGGCCACCACTCCCTCCTAGCGCCCCTCACTGCAAACCCTAGGAGGCCCGGGTCTTGCCCACTGCTCCTGCCCCTGCCCGGGGACCCCTTTTCCAGCCTTAGTTGTCCTCTAAACTCTCGGTCGCCTGAACCCAGGCCTGACCTTCCTTGTCGTCCCAGTGTCCCCCATTCTCGATCCCGGGGCCCCAACCTCCCATCGGCTCAGTCCCCCGCCCAATCTCTGCCAGGCCCGGAGCTTTCCCAGACCCCTCACCCACACTCCAGGCTCACTCCCCGTTCCTGGGCCTGGGCCCCCCTTGCACGAGTCCAGGGCCAGCCGTCCTCGCCTTCTGCCCGCCCCCGTCCTTCGTTCCTGGGAGCCGGCCCTCTCCGCGGACCAAGCGGCCCCGAGCAGGCGCCGCCGCCCGGGGGACTCCGACTCAGCCCCCGCGACCTACCTCGGCCGACAGTCGGGGGTTCCCAAGCGGCCACTCCCGGCCGGCGCCGTCCCCTGGCGGAGCCGCCGCGCTCCCTGCCGTCCGCGCAGTCTGGCCTCGCTCGGGGCCACTCCTCGTAGCGCTGGAGCTTTACAAAATATTAATAATAAAGAAGGCAGAGGAGAAAAAAGAAAGCCTTCGCTCCCCAACTCCCAAATCAATTTTTCAAGGGGGTGGAGCAGAGGGATTTGTTTCGAAGACGATCAAAACTTCTGCGAGGGGCCCGCGGGGCGGCCGGGCCGGGGAGCCGGGGCCTGAGCTCGGGGCCAGGCGCGGCGCGGGGCGCGGGCCAGGGGCGCGGAGCCCCGGGGCGCGCGGGGGGGCGGGACGGCACTATTTGACGTGGAGCCGGCGGCGCATCCCGGCGCAGGGATACCGGCCGCGGGGTTCAAATGTCAGGAAGTTTCGGGAGGTGAGGCGGCCCGTATCCCTCCGCCGCCAGCCCCAGCTCTAAACCCGGCGGCTCAGCGGGCGCACCATGGCACTGGAGTAGCGCGGGGAGCGCGCCCGGAGCCCCGCGGCCCGCTGCGCCCCGCCCGGGACCCCGCTGCGCCGCGCGCCCCCCCCGCGGCCCGCGGGGCCGCCCCTGCACCCCCACCCCCTCCCCCGCCTGCCGCCGCCGCCACCGCCACCGCCGCCGCCGCCTCCTCCCCGCGGCTCCGTCTGCAGCAGCCGCCGCCGCCGGGTTCCGGGACTGACAAGCAGGTGACAGAGGAGCCGGCGCGCGTGGCTGCAAGTGTCCGGGAGAGCGCGGCGCGGGCTGCAGCCGCCCCGGCCCGCCCGCACGACGCCGGGGCCCGGGGCCAGCGCGTCGCCGCTCCACGATCGCCGGGGGCCGGCGCAACCCCTGCCCTGCGGGGGCCGCGCCTCCCCGGTTCCAGGGCCGCGGCGGCGGAGAGCGGGTGGACGGGCCGGCGGGCGAGCAGCCCGGCCGGCGGGGTCCGCAGCGCGCCCCGCGTCCCATGGATATAGCAACAGGTCCCGAGTCGCTGGAGAGGTGCTTCCCTCGCGGGCAGACGGACTGCGCCAAGATGTTGGACGGCATCAAGATGGAGGAGCACGCCCTGCGCCCCGGGCCCGCCACTCTGGGGGTGCTGCTGGGTGAGTGCGGGGTCGGAACGCCCGAGTGGTCTTGACGGCCGGGCTTTCGCCCTGTGCGCTACAGGCTCCGACTGCCCGCATCCCGCCGTCTGCGAGGGCTGCCAGCGGCCCATCTCCGACCGCTTCCTGATGCGAGTCAACGAGTCGTCCTGGCACGAGGAGTGTTTGCAGTGCGCGGCGTGTCAGCAAGCCCTCACCACCAGCTGCTACTTCCGGGATCGGAAACTGTACTGCAAACAAGACTACCAACAGTAAGCGCTTCTCGTCCTCCTTCCCCGCCACCACCGCCAACACGCCCGCTTTGTGCATCCGCAGGCTCTTCGCGGCCAAGTGCAGCGGCTGCATGGAGAAGATCGCCCCCACCGAGTTCGTGATGCGGGCGCTGGAGTGCGTGTACCACCTGGGCTGCTTCTGCTGCTGCGTGTGTGAACGGCAGCTACGCAAGGGCGACGAATTCGTGCTCAAGGAGGGCCAGCTGCTGTGCAAGGGTGACTACGAGAAGGAGAAGGACCTGCTCAGCTCCGTGAGCCCCGACGAGTCCGACTCCGGTGAGGCCTGGCCTGAGCTGGGGGCAGGCCTCCTTCATCACAGGCCGGGTTGTGTCCCCCACAGTGAAGAGCGAGGATGAAGATGGGGACATGAAGCCGGCCAAGGGGCAGGGCAGTCAGAGCAAGGGCAGCGGGGATGACGGGAAGGACCCGCGGAGGCCCAAGCGACCCCGGACCATCCTCACCACGCAGCAGCGAAGAGCCTTCAAGGCCTCCTTCGAGGTCTCGTCGAAGCCTTGCCGAAAGGTGAGGGGCGGCCGGGGGGCGGGGCTCAGGCTGGGCCTGACCTGTTCCCCTCTCTCTGAGCCAGGTCCGAGAGACACTGGCAGCTGAGACGGGCCTCAGTGTGCGCGTGGTCCAGGTCTGGTTTCAGAACCAAAGAGCAAAGGTAAGAGGCCACCCCCCATCCCCACTGGCCCCCAGCACCGGCCTGAACTGCGCTCTCCCTGCAGATGAAGAAGCTGGCGCGGCGGCACCAGCAGCAGCAGGAGCAGCAGAACTCCCAGCGGCTGGGCCAGGGTGAGCCGGGGCCGGGGCAGGGCCTGGGCCAGGGTGAGCTGGGGCCGGGGCCAGGGGTGGGCCTAGGCCAGGGGGTGAAGGCTCACTGTGCCCCCAGAGGTCCTGTCCAGCCGCATGGAGGGCATGATGGCTTCCTACACGCCGCTGGCCCCACCACAGCAGCAGATCGTGGCCATGGAACAGAGCCCCTACGGCAGCAGCGACCCCTTCCAGCAGGGCCTCACGCCGCCCCAAATGCCAGGTGACCACATGAACCCCTATGGTAAGCCGCCCACCCCGGTCCTGACACCCCTTCTGCCCCCCAGGGAACGACTCCATCTTCCATGACATCGACAGCGATACCTCCTTAACCAGCCTCAGCGACTGCTTCCTCGGCTCCTCAGACGTGGGCTCCCTGCAGGCCCGCGTGGGGAACCCCATCGACCGGCTCTACTCCATGCAGAGTTCCTACTTCGCCTCCTGAGAGCCAGCCAGGCGCACGGACGCTTGGGCAGGGGCCTGGGGGGGACTGCCAGCCTCTGCGGCCAGCCTGGCCACCCCCGCCCTGCTCTCCGCACAGACTACAGACAGCCATACGGTGCCCTCCCCTCGGCCAGCTGGGCCTGACCACTGTGCCCGTTGGGTACAGCCAGACCGGTAGATGGGCACAGCCTGGGCAGGGGCTGTGTCCTGCCCACAGAGACCTTGTCATCCCCAGGGACCCAGAGCTCTCGGACGGCCACTCGCCTCCCAGCCCCACCTCGGCCTCCATCGCCTCCTCCCCATCTCTTTTTTGGGAAGCTTAAATTCTCTCTATTTTTTTAAATGTCCTCTCTGTGTCCATGGCCCTCCATGCAAGCCCCAGGACAATGGTGTCATGAGGCGGTGACCTGAGAAGCGTGTGTACCTGTGCCCCAGCAAGGGCAGGGGTGGCCTCTGGGGGCAGGCCCACTGCCTGGAACCGCACACCCCTCAGCCTGAGTCTGGAGCAGCAGTGGAGAGGGGCCTGAGGGGAGGCACTGTCAGGAGGCGGGCTCGGAGCCTGAGCCTGGGCAGGCGCAAAGGGACAGAGAGGCACGTGCAGACACATGCACACTTGCAGACAAACCCACGCAAACACACACACAGCTGTATGGGGACACCAGAAGGGACAGGGATGCTCAGCGGGTCTGTCCTGCCTTGTCAGAAAGAGAAAAGGAGGCCAGGCAGGGGACCCCCCAGTTCTTAAGAGCGATTGGAAAGGGAGGAAGGGGAGAGGAAGAGGCGAACTTGAAGCATCGGACCCAGTTGTATCCCAGCCTGGGCCCAAATGGGGGCAGCCTGGGCAGGGAGGGCAGCCCCAGGCCCCACCAACTCTAGAGGCAGATGGAGCCCCCAGAACCAGGTAGCATCAGACCAGACAACAGAGCCTCCAGGGGTCAGGGACTTCAGAAGCACCTGCTGGGCACCCCATCTGCAATGTGGTCCTCTCCCCAGCCACCTCTGCCTCCCCTCACATACCTCCAGTGACAAGGAGCTCACTAGGTCAGCGAGCCCACAGCAGCTGTGCTGTCCTGCATCCCAGAGCCAGGCTTCCCCAGCTCTCCCTCTTAACACTGTCCCCCAGCAGGCCTCCGGCTGTCCCTCTAAAGGTGTGGGGCAGGTATCACTTCACCTTCCCACTGATGTCAGCCGGCCAGAAGTGAGCAGGCACATCACCTCTCCTGCTGTGGCACCCTTCCTCTGTTAATTTGGCCCAAAAGACAATGATTTGGCCACATGACCTTAGAGATTCACCCTGCCCTGCTGTAGCTAAATCCCTGGGCCCCACACGCAAGTGACAGCTAAGCCACATCTGTTTTCTGTGTATATGCAGGATGGGGGCACCTACTGTTTTGTTTTGTTTTGTTTTGTTTTGTTTTGTTTTGTTTTGTTTTGTTTTGTTTGAGACGGAGTTTCGCTCTTGTTGCCCAGGCTGGAGTGCAATGGCGCGATCTCGGCTCACCACAACCTCCGCCTCCCAGGTTCAAGTGATTCTGATGCCTCAGCCTCCCTAGTAGCTGAGATTACAGGCATGCGCCACCACACCCAGCTAATTTTGTATTTTTAGTAGCAACGGGGTTTCTCCATGTTGGTCAGGCTGGTCTCCAACCCCCGACCTCAGGTGATCCGCCTGCCTCGGCCTCCCAAAGTGCTGGGATTACAGGCGTGAGCCACCGCACCCAGTCTGCACTTACTGTTTAGACTGAATGAGGGACCGTGACCTCTTTCCTTTTCCATTCCTTCTTACTCGATTCATTCCAGCCTGTGGAATTTCTCTGCACCCTGATTCAGTGACCACTGCTCTCCTCTCTCCCAGCACATCTGCCCAGTGAGGAGTTGGCCCTGGGTCTCACCTGAGGTGTGTGGACCGGGCTGGCCTCTCCCTGTTTGACATTGGCCCATTAATGCATCCTCTTTGGGGGACACATTCCAATTGCATTTCCTGCCCCCTTCTCCCAGGGCAATTGCAGAAGATTGTGTCAGGCGCCCTGCTGGAAGTCAGGTGCACTAGATCCATCCCCAGCCCCAGTCTGCTCAACTCTATCCCTGTCAGAGCAAGGAGGCTGGGCTGCTGGGGCCTGACTGGTGAGCCCACCCTGTCCCCTGGTGATCACTGTGTCCCCTTGTTCAGGTGCTCACAACCCTACCTTTAACTCTGAGGTCAAGCCCTAGGCCACCACCCTAAAGTCTGCCTGGTCCAACCTTTGAGCAAGTAAGGATAATGAATGTCCCTTTTCCACCTTTGGGGCCCTCTGCCTGGATCTCTGGAATCCTCTAAGTTCAACCTGTTCTGTGGTTTTGCTCCCGTTTGCTGGGAAATTCAGTCCCCCCAGAATGTCCTGGGCCAACCTCCTTGCCTGACATGTGGCCTCGTGTCACCCATTGGGCCCCAGCAGCCAGCTAGCCCTTCTGCAGCTCTTCTTACAAACAGAGCCTCTCCAAGGACCTCAGTTGATGTTCTGGTCCTTCTGCCGCCTCAGCCCACCAGGGTCCGTGCCACCATGGGTCTCTTGAGCAGCAGCTGCACTGGCTTCTGGAGAGACACCCCTCTTTCTCCTTTTGCACATGCACCATCTGAATCGTGCCAGGGACATCCTGGGCAGATTCAGGGGCAGATGCCCTATCCCCCAGGAGACCTGGCCCTTCTCTCTCAGACCCAATAAGTTGGAAGGGACGTCAGAAGCGGTCATCTCATCTGCCCCTTATTTTATAGTTGGAAACCCTGAGGCAAGAGAGGGAAAGAGGCCTGTCCAAGGTCCGGGTTAGTGACAGAGCTGAGCTGAGAACAGGGACGTTGTGCCCCACTGTCCCCTGTGGTTTGTGAATGACCTCCAGGTCAGGGGGTCACAACTTGTTCTTAGTAAACTTGCCAGCTGTTGGGGTCACATATTCCCATTCTGGGGCCTCACAAACCCCCGAATCCAGCCGGGACCCCATGCCAGGAGCTGGTCTAGGGACAGCATGCTTGTGACCCACAGACTGTTAAAGCCAGAAGGGACCTCAGAGAGTCCCTTATGCTGGAGGCGCCCTGTCAGCCGTGGCTAGGGGCCCCTTGCTCTATGCTGTGCCTTGCTGCCCACAGGCTCCCAGACACCAGTGCCCACTCTGCCCAGCCCCGGACTGGGTGTGGCTCGCAGATGAACAAGATGCAGGGCCTGCCTTGAGGGGTGTCTCCTAGAAGGAAAGCCAGACTCTCCGGCCCAGCCAGAGAGTCCAGACATGGCAGGGACCCGTTTCTCAGATGAGGAGCCTGAGGCTCAGAGAAGGGAGGCGATGTGTTCAGGGCCACCCAGCAGAAGCCTGTGGGGCTGGGCAACCTTCTCCCACTTTATGGGAGGAGCTGCAGCCTTGGCTGGGAGCTGGGCGGGGAGTAGCCAGGACCACCCCTTGCCCGTGCCGTGACATGGAACCTTCATCACTAAGGGGGCTGGAGTGGGAAGAGGGAGATAACTGTGTGGTCTCCAGAGCAAAAGAGAATGAGAGGTGGGCAGGGGGAGTCTTGGCAAAAGACCAAGTTCCACTTCCCTGCTGGGGAAGTCAAGGCTCAGAAAGAGGAAATAATTGCCCCAGGTAACACAGGGCAGAGGAGGGACAAAAAGCTGGGCATGGCCCCAGCCAGAGCCTCATCTGCCTACTCCGTGAAGCCTCCCAGGTACTCTGCTATCCTGGGAAACGCACAGGGAGGCCACACAGAGACACTGCTCACAAGAGTCAGACCAAGGTGCCAGCACAGCCTGGAAAGAGCTCAGAAAGGGGGTTGGTGCACGTGGCTGGGCATCTTAGGAGGCTTCCTGAGGGTGGGTAAAGGTGGGAAGGCCCTGGCGCTGCATCAGATGAGCAGGGCCTGGCAGGGACAAGCCTCTTCTCCTTTGGGAAGCCCTGCAGCCTCCTAGCAAGAGGCTGATTCCCCACTCTGCCCCCATCTGAATGTCCTTTTCATGTTGCACGCAGGGAACCTCAGGAAGGAGGATTGCCTGATGCCTGCCTGGCTCCATCCTTGAGCTCTGGGCACCACCTAGGGTGAGGGAGAGCCTGCAGCTCTGGGGCTAAGTCTGCCCTGGGGGGAAAGGGCTCCACGCTCACACGCACGCGCTCGCACACACACACTCACACCTGGACGCACACGGAGGCTTGCGGACCCATACTCACAGGCACATGTGGCCTGGGGACTGGGGGAGCAGGAAAGACCCCTCCAACATTTGGCCCTTGGAAGGCACCATTGCCAATGAGCCTCTTTGCTGGTTCCCCCGACCCCACCTGGGGGTCCCATGGGAGCCCAGCCCAGCCAGGTGTGGGGATGGGCCACCGGCCATTCCTGTTTTCCTTGTACAGACAGATTCTCACTACCCACCCGCCATCCCCAGACACATTTTATTTAATAACTTGTCATTGTTAAATTATTTATTAGCGTTTACCACACCACCACCCCCACCCTGCCCTCCACTCTCACCTTCCACCTCTTCCCACAACAGCAGAAAATGGAAACAACAACAAAAAAAGATGAGACATCAGTATATTTGTAAATAAACCGACCTGTACACTCCTGTGGTCTTCTCCTTGGTGGGCAGGGCCCGG